AAAGTGGGGCTCGGGAAATTGAGCATCCCTGCCCAGCTGCCTTCGTTTTCTGCGGCCCCGGGGCTATGCCCACCTCTGCGGGGGCTCGGACCCGCGGCAACGCCTGGGAGGGCGCGAGCGAGCAGAAGCCCCAGGCTCCGGCCGTCCCAGGGCCGCGCCCGCAGCTCCTCCTGGGCTGTCGGGTGGGAAGGGGGGAGGCGCAGGCGGGAGAGGAGAAGCACGCGACCCCTCCGCTGCCGAGGGGGCTCCACGGGGGAATGGAGGGAGAAATAAAGCGAGCAGCTGTAAACGTCCGTGGGGAGAAGTGGAGACCGAAAGAGCTGGGCGGCAGCAACCCAAAACCTGGCCTCCAAGGGCTTATACTCCGGGAGGGAGGCCGGGGCCGGAGGGGACCCTGACCGCTTCCTCTGCCCTTCTTTCTCGGCCCGGAAGCCGGCCGAGCCGGGCCCCGAGACCCTCGCCCGCAGCCCGGTCCCGAAGTCAGGCCGGCCTAGGGCCGCCCCACCCCATCCTGGCACCCGGCACCCCCAGCCCATTTCTCGGGCATCACCAGAGTCCCCGGGCGACGCGACCACGCGCCCAGCTGGGGAGGAGGAAGAAGGGAGGCGCAGGCCGGGGAGGGTCACCTCCGCGCCGCGGCTCCTCAGGTCCCGGGGAGTCGCCAGGAGTGGCTTGCCGGTGGCCGTGGGAATGAGCGTGTCCCGAGGCGGCAGCTGCTGCGCGGGATAAACCCGGAAGAAGCCGCGAGACGGACTGAAGTCGGCCAGGAGCGCACTGCGCGGCGGGGCCGCGGGCGCCCGACCCCATCCCTACTTGGGCGATGCCACAGGGAGCCCCGCGCCTTCCACACCCCAGGGCGCCCGCCCGAGGGGGCTGGGGCTGGAATCTCGCTGCGCCGGTGCCCTGGCTTCGCGGGCGAGGAGGAGGAGGAGCAGGAGGAGGAGCCGCGGGTGAGGCGCGAGGCCACCGCCCACCCGGCCCGGAGGAGGCGGACCCACTCGGAGCGCCGCGCGCGCGCCGGGCTGAGCCTTGCAAACAAGTGTCTGTGCTGTGTCCCCGCGGCCCTCCTCGCGCCGGGGCCGCTTCCTCCGGGTAGGAGGGAGCAAGGGAGCCCTCGCCGCGCGGCCCGCGAGCCGCCGCCGCCCTCGGCCCGCGCATCCCCGCGCGGGGGCCGCGGATTCGACTAGGCTGCCAGGCGCAGCGACACCGGGTCGCGGTGCGAGCGGCGCCCCGGCTCTCGCCGAGAGGCTCCTGACAGAAAAACGTGCGTGGTTGTCCCCACCCCTGGGAGGGGTTGCCGGTGCCGCGCGCGGCCGCCCAGTCGCCAGCGCTCTCTCCTGGGAGGATCCGCTGCCGGAGGAAGGAGTGGACCCAACCTGGCCGCGCCGCAGAAGTGGCTCCCGAGGAAGCCGGCGCCGGGGCCGCCGCCTCGTGTCCCCTCGGGGCGCAGTGCTCGGGGGTCGGCGGGCCAGAGCCGAGGCGCGGCCGGGGAGCCGGGGGCTGCGGGGCCGAGCGGGCAGCCGCGCGAGGGGGCGGGCGCTCGGCGACCCGGGGGCCGGCCGGGCTGAGCCCCGCGCCCCGGGACGCGGGCTGGAAGCGACGGAGGAGTGCTGCCGCGGGCTGCGGACCAGCGCCGTCCCCTCACGGAGCGGGGATTCTGCTATGACAGTTGGGCTCCCCGGAGGGTTAACCTGGGTGTCCTCGGCAAAGTTGTCGCCGAGCCGGGAGCCCGTGTAGGGGCCGCGGCGCCGCGGCTCGGGGGGCGGCCGGGCGGCCGGCGGCGGTCGTGGCTCGGCGGGGCCCGCGCGGCCGGGGGGCTCCTGGGGGTGTGCGCCCCCAGCCGGCTGCCCTCGTGGATGCCTCCCGGCGGCGGCGGGCCCATGAAAGACTGCGAGTACAGCCAGATCAGCACCCACAGCTCCTCCCCCATGGAGTCGCCCCACAAGAAGAAGAAAATCGCGGCCCGGAGGAAATGGGAGGTGTTCCCGGGAAGAAACAAGTTCTTCTGTAACGGGAGGATCATGATGGCCCGGCAGACGGGCGTCTTCTACCTGACGCTCGTCCTCATCCTGGTCACTAGCGGACTCTTCTTCGCCTTCGAGTAAGTGGTGGCGACCGCTCCCCCGACGCCGCCCTTCTCTCCGGTCTGTCCAACCTGTCGGCAGCTGTCCGTACCTGGCGGTGAAAATCACCCCTGCCATCCCTGCAGTCGCTGGCATCCTGTTCTTCTTTGTGATGGGGACCCTGCTCCGCACCAGCTTCAGCGACCCCGGAGTCCTCCCACGAGCCACGCCTGATGAAGCCGCCGATCTGGAAAGGCAAATAGGTAACACTGAAAGTCTGCCCATGGCCTCTGGTGGTGTGCGCTCTTTCTCTTCTTTTCTCCACAGATATCGCAAACGGCACCAGTTCAGGGGGGTACCGCCCGCCTCCCAGAACCAAAGAAGTCATCATCAATGGCCAGACCGTGAAACTTAAATACTGTTTCACCTGCAAGATTTTCCGGCCCCCTCGCGCCTCCCATTGCAGCCTTTGTGATAACTGCGTAGGTGAGTAGTGCCTGGGCGGAGCCTGGCGGGAGCACTTTTTTTTTTTTTCTGCCTCTCATTTCAGAACGGTTTGATCACCACTGTCCCTGGGTAGGCAACTGTGTGGGGAAAAGAAACTACAGATTTTTTTATATGTTTATTTTATCTCTGTCTTTTCTGACAGTCTTTATATTTGCATTCGTTATCACCCACGTCATTCTTCGTAAGTATGCTGGCGAAATCAGATTACGTATGCTGAATACTAAATGTTGGTTTCATTCCCACAGGTTCACAGCAAACAGGATTCCTAAATGCCCTTAAGGACAGTCCTGCAAGATATCCTTTGTGATGATTCTGTTTTCACGATGTCACTTCCGCTTGCCTCCTTGACTCGCATCACCGTCCTGGAGGCTGTGGTGTGCTTCTTCTCTGTCTGGTCCATCGTTGGCCTCTCAGGATTCCACACCTACTTGATCAGCTCCAACCAGACAACAAATGAGGACGTAAGTTCCTGACCACACGGGACACGGGCGTGATTGCTTGTTACTGACTTTCCTTTTCTTTCAGATTAAAGGATCCTGGTCAAATAAAAGAGGTAAAGAAAATTACAATCCCTACAGCTACGGAAATATCTTTACCAACTGCTGTGTTGCCCTGTGTGGGCCCATCTCACCAAGGTAAGACTCAGGACGCATCGTGCTCTTCAACACTCTTCCTGCTGTGTTTTCTTTTCTCTCGCAGCCTGATCGACAGAAGAGGGTACATCCAGCCCGACACGCCGCAGCCAGCAGCACCCTCCAATGGCATCACCATGTACGGGGCCACGCAGTCACAGAGTGACATGGTAGGAGTGGGGGCCACTGCTCCCTGCGAGGGCCTTCTCTTTGCTGGCGCCTCCCGCTCTCCAGTGCGACCAAGACCAGTGCATTCAGAGCACCAAATTCGTTTTGCAGGCTGCAGCCACGCCCCTGCTGCAGAGCGAGCCCAGCCTCACCAGCGACGAGCTGCACCTGCCCGGGAAGCCTGGCCTGGGCACGCCCTGCGCCAGCCTCACACTGGGCCCGCCCACACCGCCCGCCTCCATGCCCAACCTCGCCGAGGCCACGCTCGCGGACGTGATGCCCCGGAAAGATGAGCACATGGGCCACCAGTTCCTGACGCCCGATGAGGCGCCCTCGCCCCCCAGGCTACTGGCGGCGGGCAGCCCCCTGGCGCACAGCCGCACCATGCACGTGCTGGGCCTGGCCAGCCAGGACTCCCTGCATGAGGACTCTGTGCGCGGCCTGGTGAAGCTCAGCTCCGTGTGACCCACATGGCCCCAGGCCGGGGGACACCAGAGGCTCCTCCATGGGCAGCAGGAGTGAGCGGAGGGGTGTGTCCCACAGCGACTTTCCCAGCCAATGCCACGGTGGAGATGACAGCCCCAGGTCTGGGGTACAGAGACCACTTAGGATGGCACAGGGTGGCTGGCCCCGGATGCTGAGAGCTTGGTTTCATTTGAATTTTCTTCCCCAACCTGAGTGCTTTGACAACAATGGAAATAGAGAAGTGGCTGCTTTCTTTTGGTGACCCTCCAGGGGTGGAATCGGAGTGTGTCTGCCCGCCCTTGTGACAGACACACGGAAGGCTTCTGACGCTTGTGGCCAGACTGCAATTGCACTTATGTGTTATGCTACTAATATTTGAAACAGACCTGCCATTCCATTTGTTAATTAAAAAAAAAAAAAATCCTAAAGGGAAAAAACCGACCAGGTGTGGATCTGCATGCCACGCTGCCGTCTGTGTTACAGTGGTGTTGCTATTTCCAAGGAAGTGCTGCTTTCTTTTTCTTTTTTTAATTTTGTGAATTTTCAAGTGCTGTTTTGTTGGAAGACAGTGCAACGAACTGAGACTAATGGACAGTGTCATCACTCAGCTTACTGGGCTGAGGCGTCTGTGGAGAGGTGGCACCGGGGCTGCAGAGGGCGGCTGGGGTTCCGTCGTGTCGGGTGTCACTTCACCTTCTGTTTGGCCGCTCGATGAGGTCTCGTGTTGAGATATTGTGTGCCACAACCCCCACAGTCTTCACCTCCGTGTGTGATGAAACTTCCCGTGGACAGCCAATAAAATGACGTCCTCTGTTATTTTGGATCTGCGTACGGTTATCCTTAATAGCATAAATGAAAACAAAGTCATCCAGATGGGGAGAGTTTTTCTTGAAATGTCCCTAGCGAGGAATGGTCCCCAGACAACCAAAAGTCAAATCTTTGAACTGGGAGATATTTATAGAATAATTTCTTAGATAAGAGGCAAGTTTTCCATCATTTATTTTCTTTAATTATCTCTTTTTGACACCATCTTAGTGGAATTTGCTCTACGTTTGCAGTTTGCCGTGCAACAGTTGATCGGAAGTAGGGAGAGGGGAGGGGACGCTCAGGGAGAAGGTTCTGTCGGGCGTCTTCTGGGCTTCCTTCTGTGTTAACGTGTCACTCAATCCCAGAAGTGCAACTTGAGGTCCTAGTAAAGGTATCAGAAAATGAGGAGGAGAAATCGGCTTACAGTCTAAGCTGAGATCATGTAGGTCATCATCCTTCCTAGACACTGATCAGAATGAAATTAAGAAAATGACCACTTTGTTCACTTTCATTGGTCACCTAGAAGGGAACGAACTGGCTCTGGACTTAGGGAGTGTGTCACTATGGGGGCAGCCACAGGGGACACAGCAACTCCTCTCCTGGCTTCTTTCCAGACCATAAATCTAACAGCTAAAGCTACTCAAGTTCAAAGCCATGGCCTTGCTCCTTATAACCATATGAAAGACAAGACACATTGACCAATGATACAAGTAACCCAAGTGATTTGCATTTATGGAAAAAGGCTATTACTCCTGAGAAAGAGTTGCCATTTTATATAAAAGAAAAGAAGATAGGAAAAAGAAAAGCACACAAGTTTTATTTGGAATGAAGGCAATTCACAGGTCACAAAATAATTCATGCTGAAAGGGCCTGCAGAGTTCTTGCACTGTGATGTCTTCGAGCCATCTTTATTGTCATGCTGCATGCACGTATAGAAAATGGAATAGGTCCATTCTATGTAGCCATTTTTGATTTTCTGAACCACCTAACTACTTGTACCCACCTGCAATGTGTAATTCATGGGGCAGTGCCCTCCTTACACAACCGCACACGCTCACAGGCACCAACTCACAGGGATTCTCCTTGTCCACGCTACCTGTGAGCCCAAAGTGACAGCCCCACAAAGGAGCTTCCACAACTTCCCAAACCGTCTCTGCTCCTTGCTTTCTTCCACCTGCTCCCCAGAGGCCCCAGGAAGGAGTTGGCCCTGATGAGAACGGTGCTCCATGGGTGACCGCGAATCCGGCTTAGCCCTCACTCCGGTCCCACGTGTGGCCCAGTCCATTCTCAGCTCATTCCCCTGGAAAGCAAGATCATGGTCTTCAGAGGCCTCCCGCTTCTAACATTTCCTAACTCAGTGGTTGCCACTCTCCTGTGACCAGCCCTTCTTCCCACCTCACTGTGAAAAATTCCCAGAAGCCAGGATCACGACTCACTTGTCTTCACATAATGGATATTTACTTAATATTTATTATCAATTTCCCCACCTCCAACCCTGTCCCTGGCACACACTTGGCATCATTTATCCAATAGGGGACTGGGAATTTTGGTGAAGTGAATCAAGGCTATTCAGGGTCAAGAGAGAGATTAACTTGAATGGGCCAATTTGCTAGATAATTAATGTCTTAAAAACCAAAACCAGAGAGAAGCCCACAGCCCTGTCCTCTGTGGCTTGAAAAAGAAACCCAGCATCAGAGGAATGAGCGATGATGCCCCCTGGGGCGCCCACTTCTGTTTGTCAGGAGGGATGGTCGGAGGGGCAGCTCACCTGGCGAGGTGATGGCTCTGCATTTCCCACGAACATATATGTGACATGTACATAAATATAAATACTTATGTTTATAAATGTTGAATGGTTCCTTCTAGCTGTGGCTGAGTAGACGTTGGTGTTTCTAACTTCTTTCAGTGTGTTAGAGATTGATTACATGCTAGCTATAAAAAGTAAAATAAATATTTTACCATGCTATTAAAGCTTGGACCATTATCAAACACACACAAACACACACTCATTCTGCTGTTTAAAAATTCATCTGCGTTCGTTCTCCCAGGAGTGCTCCAGGGAACCACAGGCTTCCCGGCACTTGAAGGCTGAACTGAGCGTGAGTGCCCTGGTCCCCAGGAAGCAGGCGGATGCTGCAGGAAGGTGGCAGACAGCCTGCATCCAGGAGGGCCCCAGGAAGTGGGGATGCTGCAGGAAGGCGGCACAAAGCCTGCATCCGGGAGGGCCCCAGGAAGCAGGGGGATGCTGCAGGAAGGTGGCAGACAGACTGCATCCAGGAGGGCACAGTGACCTGTCACTCCGTTCTGCAGAAATTGGCCCAGCAGTTGCGTTATGCCCAACCAAAAGATGCTCGTTCCAGCTTTCAAATGTGATGATTTCAGCCTGTGAGGACAATGCCATGTCCCCACCCTAAGCCAGCAAAATGCGAAATCTCTGTTCTGGCCCAGAATGGCACAAGGGAGGAGTCTTTGCAGAGTTCCACGCCACCCCCCAGCTTACTGCGGCCTTCACCGGCTCTGTCTAGGATTGCCAGCTGTGGTTCCAAGTGAGGAGCAAACCCATTTTATGAGCCATGTTCCTGCGGAGACCTGATGGGCCAGGCCTTCTGTGGCTTTGAAAACCCCTAAGCTCTTCACCTCCTGGGCCTAGGCCTTCTTGTCTGACTCAACAGCAAGAAAAATGAACTTGCCAAAATTGGCAGTAGGTGTCCTTGACACAGGGGCTTCTGATGGCATCGCCCAGAAAATGCTGGAACCAGAACTGGTCAGAGACTTTGAAGGGCACAGCCTGGCGGGCTACTCCCCAAGGGTCTCAGGTCTCTGCCCACCTGACTACCCTGCAGCAAACGCTTCTCTGTAACCTGACTTCTCCCTTCAGACCTCAGCCTACAACCATCCTCTTCATGCCAGGAACCAACTGCTTCTCAGCCTCGGCTTAGGGTCTTAAGTTCACCAGAAGGGATCGGGGTTTGCGTTGATATTATAAGGAATCTTCCCAGAAGGAGCTGCCCTTCATCCATCCACAAGAATACATTGAGTTCATTTAGTTCTTGACCAGGTAAGAAAAGAATAAAGGAGAACAAATATTAAATACTCTTTTCTAATTGATGCCTTACTACTGTTTTGAAGCTGAGCCGAAATCAAATTGATGTTTACATTTTCTATCAAGTACACATGAGCTGTGGGAGTCTAGCATATTCTTGTCCAAAAGAGAGAGACTTTCAAATGAATTCCTATTCCTCTTGGTCCCCTCCACCTATTTTGGAGGTCTGCATGTGGAGTTGTATGCTATTTTCCAAGGTACCTCATTTAAAAAAAAAAAAAAAAAAAAACTGCCTCTCATTTGTTCCCTTAAAACGTCTCTCTCTCTCATAAAACTAAGTTATCATTGAAATATTAAACGATCTGAAGCGTCTTTTTTTTTTTCAAATAAATGTCAAAGATGGTAATAGTTTGTAAATCAGTAAATCCTCTGTCCATCTGCCCATTGTCCATGGTCCTGATAATAGAGCCAAGATGGATTTTCACATGTAAGGTGTTAGTCCATTAATCCAGCCATTAAAAGTAGTTGGGAGATTGAAGATTAGATGGTTTCTGGAGCAACCGAATTTGCAGCTGCCACAAAACTAGATAAATAGCCACAACTGGAGTTATTTTTTGATCTCATAAACCCCAGGAATTACACACAGAATGGATTGAAAAGCAGACAAGCATCTTGTGCTATTGCAGAGACTTTTCTACCCAGGAAGTGTTGAATTTTTAAAAGAAACTTGATATTGGTGATAAAGGTATGAATGAACAACTCTCTTACTTGCCCTCGATGTTTCAAGATGCCTGGTGAAACCGAGAGGCCACATGGCATGTCCAAGGAGACATGCTTTCTGGGTTCTATATGAATAGAGATGGTTTTAGCCTGCAATTAAAAAAAAAAAAAAAAACGGTTGAAGCCTTGCTAACTTTTTCCCAGAGCATTCTGGGTTGATATTTCACAGTCAAACGTTTTGGCATGGAAAAAAAAAAAAGCATTTTAAACTCTTAGTGAATTCAAAGCTCTAAATCCAAACAATGGTGAACACATGTACATAACATTTCATGTTTTCAGAGATACGTATGCTTATTTAAGTGCCTTTCATGTTTTAATCAATGTTTGCAGAATTTATCTTAAACCTGAGATGAATTAAAAAATTTTTCTCCTTCAATAAAAACTGCTAATGGCATAAAATGTAAATTTCAGCCTTTATAAGGTAGATATCGTCTTGG